GGCTCCTGCTTTTAATATACAGGCTTATTTTGAGGATTTTTTGAACGGATGTGAGAGCACTTAGAAAACTGGAACGCGCCGCGCTACACCATTAAAATTAGTAACATCAGTGAGAAAAAAGCAAGTGCATAATAAATATTATAGTTATCCTGATTGTCTCCTTTATTCATCACACACTTCCTAAGCACATCTCTGGAGGGCACTTTCCAAGGCTCCGGGGGAGGAGAGGAAAGAGGCGCAGCCAGGCCTGGTGGGTCCCGGAGGGGCAGCGCGGCGCGGGAGGGGAACGGGGAGGCACGGCCTGGCTGCCACCGCGCGCGGAACCCGGGAGCGGCTCCGGGGCTGTCAGCTGCCCGCCTGGCTCCTCCAAGGCCTGGAGCTCGGACGCGGGCTCTGGGGGCTTCTGGGGCGCGGAAGCGGGCTCGCGGGGAGCAGTGGCCGCCCCCGGCCGCCGCGGTGGCTGTGCTCAGAAGCCGGCCCTGGCGTCAGGAGGCCGGGCGCGCGGCGCGGGGCGCGAGTTCCCCTGCCCGCCTGTGCGCCCCGCAACGGGCCTTTCCTGGGCCCTAACGACAGCTCGCCCGTGCTTCGCCCTCGCAGCTCTCCTGTGTCCCCAAAATGCCTTTCCCGCGTCCCCCGCCCTTCAGCGGTGACTGCCCAGGGGACTCTGTAACGCGACACTCAGACTGCCGAGCCTGCCAGGCACTTCGCGGAGGGCGCTAGGGGCCGGGACGCGGCCGCCGAGCGTAGGTTCCGGCCTTTACTCCGAGTTGCGCACGGAGCCCCAGCTGCGGTTGTCCGCTCTGGGGATCACAGGCCGCGGAGACCCGGGAGCCACCCGCCGGGCCCCTTCAGACGACCCGCTTCCGCAAACCGGCCGTGGGACTCCGGCGCCGGGCGGACGAAGCGGCTCCGGGAAGACTCGGTCTTCCCCGCCCGCCTGAGGTCGCCGGGGCGGGGCTTCAGTGACAGGCCCGCGCGCTACCGCGGAAACAGGAAGTTGGCTGGGTGCGCGCCGGCTCCGGCTGCAGTTCCCGGGTCCCTCGGCCACCGAAGCCACCCTGCCCTGGTGAAAGGGCTCCCGCACCGCCCGGTGCTCCCCATCTGCCTGGCGTTGTGCGCAGAGCTGGAAAGCATGGCTGTTGTATGTATTCTTGCGCCCGTGTGACAACATTTTGACAAAACACACATTTTTGGTTTCATTTCAGATAAATGAATTCTGATTTTGGGGAGCAGATGCCAACTTAGAGCCTCGTACCAATCTCTCTGTCTTTAAAAGATGAGGTGACTTGGTGATTTTCCTGGAAAATTATAGGTAATATATAATCTAGCTTCCATATTTTACGGACTAGGCTCTGATTTTTTTTCTATCCTCACAGAAGCACTGAGGTGGACACTGCGGGTTGTGAGGTTCAGGAGGGGTAAGTGGCTGGCACAAGGTCACAGAGCAGCGCTGCCATTTGGCTACTTTCCAATTCAGCATAGCTGCCCTCTCTGCTGGTGGTATTCACAGCATGCAAGATAAAATACTCACCAAGGAACAAGTGGCTAACTCCTCACAGAGCTCTCACGGTTTCCTCTTTCCTGACAAAAAGGTAGGGCTCACCGGGGTGGGGGTGTCTGCAGATCTATGTCCTCTGTCCTGCTCTCTTCATCCAGGGAAGCTGGAGGACTGCAGTTTTGCATCCTATCCTGCCCTGAGCCTCACTTTGGGCTGTCAGCCAGCCTTGTCTCCAGCCTGCTCACCACTCACTGATGCTTTTTGCGCCTCTTAGTCATAACTGCTCAAACAAGGCTCACTCTGATGAAGAGAAGGGGGTGTAGAAGAGGAATTATCAAGGTGTCATTCTGGTATTTCATCTTGGGAAACCAGAAACCTACCAAACAGCAAGGGTTTGCATACTGGAAGACTCCTCAGCCTGCCCCAGAAGGTCAGCATTCCTTCCCTCTCAACTAGTTCTGTACAGCTGGAGGAAACATAAGGTGTTAGAAAGTTTCAGCTATGGTTTTGGGTTTAGCTTTTAGGATTTTAGGAGATTCTAGGCCTTTTGAAAGAAAAATGAGATAGTAAGATCGAATGGCTGCCTTTGACATATTTGATTTAATCACAACAAAGGAAATTGCCTGGCGTTAAGGAACCTGTTATTTATCCCTCAGAGGCTCTCCAGCAGAGAACCCAGGCCCTTCACCATACTGGTGCATGGTTCCTGCCACTTGTGCAGTCCATTCCGAAGTTTCTTACAGATGAGGTGGGTGACTGCAAACAGGCACTGCTGCTTCTATTCTCATGGATTCCCATTTGATGATTTCTAGAATATTAATGAAACTTTATCATCTTGGTGAGAAAAGCATTCTAATAGCTTTATTCTGACATACGGAGGTATGGAGAGCTTGAAGGAGTCAGAGAGGTCAGTTGTTTTCCTTATTAGTAATCTGGCATAACATAACTGAATTCTTTTCCTTTTCCCGTAGGTGCCCAGCTAAGACCTGAATGCCATCACCCTCCCCAGGGCTCTGCAGTTTTCTCGTGGTGAACCCTTGATGGATTTGTTGTTGCTTGAGAAATGGCGATGATCGAATTGGGGTTTGGAAGACAGAATTTTCATCCATTAAAGAGGAAGAGTTCATTGCTGTTGAAACTCATAGCTGTTGTCTTTGCTGTGCTTCTATTTTGTGAATTTTTAATCTATTACTTAGCGATCTTTCAGTGTAATTGGCCTGAAGTGAAAACCACAGCCTCTGATGGTGAACAGACCACACGTGAGCCTGTGCTCAAAGCCATGTTTTTGGCTGACACCCATTTGCTTGGGGAATTCCTAGGCCACTGGCTGGACAAATTACGAAGGTAAGAGGTAAAATCAGGAATCTTTCTAAAATCTGATGCCTTACTTTTTCCTATTGGCATCAAGGGAATGGCAGATGGAGAGAGCGTTCCAGACAGCTCTGTGGTTGCTGCAGCCGGAAGTCGTCTTCATCCTGGGGGATATCTTTGATGAAGGGAAGTGGAGCACCCCTGAGGTAGGACTCTGTGTTCCAGGTGCCCTCATCCTCTGGCTCTCAGCAGTGATTCTTTTTCCCTCAGGCCTGGGCGGATGATGTGGAGCGGTTTCAGAAAATGTTCAGACACCCAAGTCATGTACAGCTGAAGGTAGTTGCTGGAAACCATGACATTGGCTTCCATTATGAGTAAGTAGTTCACAAAAGCCCTGCACCCTGAGTGAAAAATGTTTCTTCTCACAATTGAATATAGGATGAACACATACAAAGTAGAACGCTTTGAGAAAGTGTTCAGCTCTGAAAGACTGTTTTCTTGGAAAGGCATTAAGTGAGTATTATTTGTAAATTCTTCCAAGACCTAGCGGCCTCACCTGCGTTTCCCTCCGCTTCAGCTTTGTGATGGTCAACAGCGTGGCGCTGAACGGGGATGGCTGTGGCATCTGCTCTGAAACAGAAGCAGAGCTCATTGAAGTTTCTCACAGACTGAACTGCTCCCGAGAGGTAGGAGAGCATCTGAATGCCACAGGTGCCTTGTGTGCGGATTAATGGCCTGACTTGTACCCAGCAGGCACGTGGCTCCAGCCGGTGTGGACCTGGGCCTCTGCTGCCCACGTCTGCCCCTGTCCTCCTGCAGGTGAGCTGGGGGAGGAAAGGGCTCATGGCAGAGCCGCCTGAACTCCTCTCTCCACCCCGGACAGCATTATCCTCTGTATCGGAGAAGTGATGCTAACTGTTCTGGGGAAGACGCTGCTCCTGCAGAGGAAAGGGACATCCCATTTAAGGAGAACTATGACGTGCTTTCACGGGAGGCATCACAAAAGGTTTGCCAGGGTGTCGTGATGCTAATTCATGTGCCTGCTTTGCTGTCTTCTCGGCCACTGTCAGCTGCTGTGGTGGCTCCAGCCGCGCCTGGTTCTCAGTGGCCACACGCACAGCGCCTGCGAGGTGCACCACGGGGGCCGAGTCCCCGAGCTCAGCGTCCCATCTTTCAGTTGGAGGAACAGAAACAACCCCAGTTTCATCATGGTAACGTGAAAGTTTATTTTTGTCTGAAAGCTCTCTCAGCATAACTTTCCCTTCTCCTTTCCAGGGTAGCATCACGCCCACAGACTACACCCTCTCCAAGTGCTACCTCCCACGTGAGGATGTGGTTTTGATCATCTACTGTGGAGTGGTGGGCTTCCTTGTGGTCCTCACACTCACTCACTTTGGGCTTCTAGCCTCACCTTTTCTTTCTGGTTTGAACTTGCTCGGAAAGCGTAAGACAAGATGAAGAGCAGGCGCCATTATAAATATCAAAGCCCAAGAAATGGAACTTTGGGCAGAGATCATGTTAGAATCAAGTGGATGATGAGACCAATTACAGGCCGTCTCTCTGCACAGCACAGAAATTCTCAATCACTGAAATGAGTAACTGCAAAATAAATAGTTGATTGTACTGTTCTCATGCTATAAAAGTGGACAGGTACTCTACAACAAATCTGTTTTCTCATTTTTATCAAATATATGTATCATCAAAGGTTGCATCTGTACAGTATGTAAATGCTATTAATGTCGTCACTCACATGCACGACAGTCCTTGTTCCCCCAGGAAGGGCCTGGTGGCCCCAGCACACACTTGGGATTATGTGTATACATAAATAAATATTGGGCTGTTTCCCTCTTCCTGTGAAGTGGTTCTCAAATTCCTATGTACTGTAAAGCTGTACCCTTAAAAGTACAGATGTGGCCGGGCACAGTGGCTCACACCTGTAATCCCAGCACTTTGGGAGGCTGAGGCGGGTGGATCACTTGAGGTCAGGAGTTCAAGACCAGCCTGGCCAACATGGTGAAACCTCGTCTCCGCTAGAAATACAAAAATTAGCCAAGCATGGTAGCAAGTGCCTATAATACCAGCTGAGGCTGAGGCAGGAGAATCCCTTGAGCCCGGGAGGCGGAGGTTGCAGTGAGCCAAGATCATGCCACTGCACTCCAGCCTGGGCAACAGAGTGAGACTCCGTCTCAAAAAATATATTTAAAAAAAAAAAAGTACAGATGTGATGTGCAGAACATATTGTTTTCGTAGATTTTTATACTTGATCAATTAATGGAATCAGATTTTTAGATAAGTGTAATTTTCTCTATAGGAGACCACGTTGCTACATCTGTTAATGCCTGTCAGTGATCAAAAGAAACTTAAAAAGTGGAATGGGATATGGCTTTTGGTACCTGAAAATAAATGCTTTAATAATTGTAAGCCAGATAAAAGTTATTCTTTTTGTTTTTTTTCTTAACAGTCTGGCTGTTGTTTGAATTAAACTCTTAAACAGGATGTTTAGTTAGAGGGTAATTGTTGAGTAATGATGCATACAACAGCATACTTCCCTTTCTTGCTGGGGGTGCAGCTTTTCAGTTTTCTTGTTTTACTTTGACAGTGCAAGGGGAACTGAAAATAATTTCCATTGTATTATTTATCTTAGTTCAGCTGAGGGCTTTATGAGACAGTGGATGGGGAGGCAGTAAGACGGTGATGAGATAAAATGTGTGTGTTGCACTGACTGTCTATAAAGTTATCCTTTCTTCATGAAAAAGTAGCATTTAAATCTGGATGAGTTTATAAAGGATTACAAAATGCTGATTTATAGAGTAAACTTTAAAATATTAAAGACTAAAGACTAAAAGAAGAGTAATAATGAAGTAATGTAGGCTGTCACTTCTCTAGATTTGTATTGTTGAAAATTTAACTTTGGACATCTTTATAGATTATTATTTTAGACCTACAAAAACTACCCTCAACTCTGTGGCTACAGCTAGAATATGAAGCATCATTGCTACACCAGTTCTTACTTTCTAGATATTGTTGGTGTGTCATAATGTTTGAGGCTGTATTTGTAAGTCTTGCAAGTGTGAGAAAGAGCCGTATCTTTTGACTTTATACTTCAGATTAAGGTTTTGTAATGTTTCTTCTTCAAAAGGCAAGTGAAGCTGTCATCCTCATTCTCCTAGGCCAGACACAAACATTGACACGTCAAGGTTTTTTTTTTTTTTTTTTTTGGCCTGAGTCTCACTTTGATGTCCAGGCTGGAGTGCGATGGCACGACCTCGGCTCACTGCAATCTCCACCTCCCAGGTTCAAGAGATTCTCCTGC